ATGTGGTGGGAGTGTTCAGGTGTTTACTGGTGCAGTGCGCAATGAACGCGGTTCCAGGCACGAGATGTGGAGGCCCAGAGGCAGATGCCGGGTGGCGGCGGCGCGGGACTGTCGGAGGCGCGGGCAGGGACCTGGGCTCCCAAGGCTGTGGCCCTCCCGCCCCAGTCCAGGGTCCAGTTCCAGGGGCGCGTCTGGCCCTCTGTTGCTGTCTTCTTAGGGTTCTCTCATGGGAATCGGTTCTTCAGCCTTTCTTTTCTCCCCAGAGAGGGTCTGTCTACTCGTTGTAAGAGGGAACAAGTCCACATTGCAGCTGTACACTTTGCACCCATGATGAAAAGCGTCACTTTTGCAGCATTCCAGCTGGAGATGCGTGACCTTCGGTCTGCGGCAGGCGGAAGGGCGAGAGACTTGGACAGGAGGTGCATCTTGCCCGGGGAAGGCTGAACGAATGAGAGCTCGGTCCCTGGTGAGAAAGAGCCCAGAGCCCGCGAGAGGCGGGCAGCAAGGGCTTCTCTGCAGCGGAGACGCGAGGGCGGCGTCCTGCAGGGAGGCGGGGGGCAGCGCCTGGGGCGCTCCAAGCTCTCGGCCCCAAGGAAGCCCACGCTCGGGACCCGCGTGCTGCCACAGCCCCGGGGGCCTGGAGGGTCCCGTGAGCCGAGCGGGACCCGGGACAAGCGCGGGACGCCGCGGGGAACGGACGGGAACGCGCGTGGCCGCCCCACAGCGGGCCTTCGACACCTCCTGACACGTCCTGCGGGTGCCCGGTCCTCAGTTGGCTCGAGCCGGATCCCGGCGCGCCAACGGCTCGACCTTGCCCCCCACGAGGCAGGGCTTCCTGCCCGGCAGGAAGGACTCGGCCGGCGCCTGCGGGCAACCGATGAGCTGAAGGCGCCGCGGCTGGGCCGTCCCGCTCTCCCGCCGCCGAGCGCGCTGTCCTCCCGCTGCCCAGAGCGTCGCCGGAAGTGCCGAGGGGGCGGGCCAGGGGTGGAGACTGGCGTTTCCGGCGCGCGACGGGGCGGGGACCGTAGCGGGTGCAGTCCAGCTGCTCTGGACGCTGAGGCCCCGGCTTCTCTTGCTGGGGTGTCGATTCGGGAGGGCTGAGGGCGCGGCCGAGAGAACGGGGCGGTCACCGCCGCCGTGGCCCGCGCGTCCCGCGCTCTCCTTGCAGTGCAGGCCCCAGCCGCTCTCGGGCGCGGCGTGGGGGAGGCGGCCCTGCAGGTGCGTACCCGGGGTCCGACACGTGCGGGGCTTCCTGCGAGCTGAGTCCCCGCTGCGCGTCTTCAGGCCTTTGTAAGTTGTCAAATTTCCCACCGGCCCAGCTCATCGAGCTTCTTCCCAGCTGTGAACAGGAGGGCCTGTTCCCTAATTCTTGCCGGTAAGGTACTTGCAAAAATCTGCTTCCAGACTTGATTTATTTTCCTTTTCTTTTACCTAAGCAGAAATTGTTCCAACTGCTGGTGTTCTGCAAGATGGAGCCAGGAGGAGAGCCCACAGGTGCTAAAGAGAGCAGTACCCTGATGGAGTCCCTTGCAGGTGAGGGGACATGTCCACAGTCGGGCCCAGAGCTAAAATCGTTCCTGTCTGGCCTCTTTTTCAGCTGTGAAGGCTGCTTTCCTGGCGCAGGCCCCGAGTGGCAGCCGGTCAGCCGAGGTGCAGGCAGCTCAGAGCACGGAGCCTGCCGCAGAGGCAGGCGCTCCCGAGGGAGAGGGCCACAGAGGGGGGCCTCCCCGGGCGTTGGGGTCTCTTGGCCTTTGTGAAAACCAGGAAGCCAGAGAGAGGCCCGGAGGTTCCCCTCGAGGCCCGGTCACTTCTGAGAAAACTGGAGGACAGAGTGGCCTCGAGTCAGACGTCCCTCCGAACGCAGGCCCCGGCGCAGAGGGCGGGGGCAGCTGGAAGGGGCGGCCTTTCCCGTGCGGCGCCTGTGGCCGCAGCTTCAAGTGCTCCTCGGACGCGGCAAAGCACCGGAGCATCCACTCGGGGGAGAAACCGTACGAGTGCAGCGACTGCGGGAAGGCCTTCATCCACAGCTCGCACGTGGTCCGGCACCAGCGGGCGCACAGCGGGGAGAGGCCCTACGCGTGCGCCGAGTGCGGCAAGGCCTTCGGCCAGAGCTTCAACCTCCTCCGGCACCAGCGCGTGCACACGGGCGAGAAGCCCTACGCGTGCGCCGACTGCGGCAAGGCCTTCGGCCAGAGGTCGGACGCCGCCAAGCACCGCCGCACCCACACCGGGGAGAGGCTGTACGCGTGCGGCGAGTGCGGGAAGCGCTTCCTGCACAGCTCGAACGTGGTCCGGCACCGGCGGACCCACCACGGGGAGAACCCGTACGAGTGCCGGGAGTGCGGCCAGGCCTTCAGCCAGAGCTCCAACCTCCTCCAGCACCAGCGCGTGCACACGGGGGAGCGGCCCTTCGCCTGCCAGGACTGCGGCCGCGCCTTCAGCCGCAGCTCCTTCCTCCGCGAGCACCGCCGCATCCACACCGGGGAGAAGCCCCACCAGTGCGGCCACTGCGGGCGCGCGTTCCGGGCGCTGTCGGGCTTCTTCCGGCACCAGCGACTCCACACGGGCGAGAAGCCGTTCCGCTGCACCGAGTGCGGCCGCGCCTTCCGCCTGAGCTTCCACCTCATCCAGCACCGGCGGGTGCATGGCGCCGAGTGAGCCGGGGCTGCGGCGGAAGAGATGCCGGCGGCCTGGTGGGCGCGAGGCCGAGGCCGGGGGAGGCTCCTGTCCGCCCCGTGCGCGGTGAGGAAGTAACAGCCGGCTGCGCGCCTGGTTCTCGGGTTGCGAAAGCCTCGCCAGGCCTGCATCCGCCTTGGCTTGGGAGCAATCAGGAGAGACAGGGCTCGGGGAAGGCGAGCGCTGCCCGCGGGAGGCGATTCCCAGAGGCGGGGAGGTCTCAGGGGTCTGTCCCGGGCCGGCCGCCCGCCTCTGAGACTCCCCGCCTCCCACGGTCAGCTGCTGCGGGGCAGTGGCCGGTGATTGAATCGGTCATTCCTCCGCAACCAGGCCTCCATCAAAACCCTGCATGAGATGAGGGCCTCGGGCTTCGGGTTGGTGAAGGCGGGGTGGGGGGGCAGTTAGGAAGGGGGCGCCCAGACAGGGCATGGAAGCCTCGCGTCCTCCCCCGTACCTTGCGGGTCGGTGGTTCATCCATGTATTTCAACGCCTTTTCACAGCCGGTTCATATGGTCCCGACTTCTGTGTGCTTAGAAAATTATGGAACTTGGCCGGGTGCGGTGGCTCCCGCCTGTAATCCTAGCACTTTGGGAGGCCGAGGCGGGCGGATCACACGGTCAAGAGATCAAGACCATCCTGGCCAACATGGCAAAACCCCCATCTCGACTAAAAATACAAAAAATTAATTGGGCGTGGTGGCGTGCGCCTGTAATCTCAGCTACTTGGGAGCCTGGGGCAGGAGAATCACTTGAACCTGGGAGGCGGAGGTTGCAGTGAGCGGAGATCTGGGCACTGTACTTTAGCCTGGGCGACAGAGAGACCCATCTCAAAAAAAAAATTGGAACCTGAGAAGGGGGTCGTGGGGTCCCCGGGGCCCACCGTCTGCACTTGGCATCTGAAGTCGGGGTGGTCTTGTGGGACTGACCCCTTACCCTGTGGGTTCTGCACTAGCTCCGGGCAATTGGTGACAGAATCGAGTTAAATTGTAGGACATCGCGTTGGTGTCTGAGAGGGAGTTGGAGAGCTGGTTGGTGTGGAGGGAAAGGCTTACACACATGTGATTTCAGAAGCGTTCTGTGGGTAGAGGAATCGTTTTCTCTTTGAGACTGTTATGAGTATGTACAAATGTTATTTCCTGTAAAATATTTTCATTTTTTAAAATGTTATTTTCTAGATAGAAAAGTAGAAGTGTCTCTTTGGGGAGCGTTTTTGGGGGCGTATAGTAAAGCTCTGTCATCATGAATTAAGCGAGGTGGGCTTTGAGTTTCTTGGGATGACAGGGAAATGTGAGCCGCCTACTGGCCGTGAGCCCCTGGGGTGCGGTTGCAGGATTCGCCCATCCTGGTCTGGGTGTGGCTTGTGACCACCTCCTGCAGTTCTCTGCCCAGGTAAGGACTAATTGGGAAGAATTCTGGGTCCTGAGCTGGCTGCCGCTTCCAAGACAGTCGCTTTGAGGGCTCTTGGCACCGATTTTGTTAAAATGCATGAGCTTAGGGTTGTGCAGCCTGTAGGGGCAGGGGTGGTCTCAGAATGGATTTGGTGGCCCCACCGTTAATTAAGCTCCTGACCCCTGGGCCGGTGGTGAGGTGGGAAGATGAGCCTGTGTCTCCCATGCTGAGCCAAGATCCTCAGGTACCAGTAGCGGTCAAAGCACCTGCTCCCTGAAGGAAGCTTACCTGGCTTAGCCTCATTCCTGCTCGTAAGTCAGGCATTCAGCTTGCAAAGATCCCCAAGCACACAAGGAGAGTCAGCTGACTGAGGGCCAACAGAAACAGCAGGCAGCCGCTGTCAGCCACAAAGAAACGCAGATCCTGAAACTGTCATCATACAGGTGAGAGGATAGTTATGTGTGAGGTGTTCAAAGAAGTCGCGCAGTCAGTGATGAGAAAGCTGTAGGGTACATACTGTCACGCATGAATAGGCAGGACTCCTTAAAGAACTTTTGGAAATGAAAAACAGGCCAGGTGCAGTGGTTCATGCCTATAATCCCAACACTTTGGGAGGCCTAAGGGGGAGGATCACTTGAGCCTAGGAGTTCAAGACCAGCCTAGGCAACATAGGGCTGGGCACGGTGGCTCACGCCTGTAATTCCAGCACTTTGGGAGGCTGAGGCAGTGGATCACCTGAGGTCAGGAGTTTGAGACCACCCTGGCCAACATGGCAAAACCCCATTTCTACTAAAAATACAAAATTAGCTGGGCATGGTGGCCCACACCTGTAATCCCAGCTACTCGGGCAGCTGAGGCAGGAGAATCCCTTGAACCTGGGAGGCAGAAGATGCAGTGAGCCGAGATCACGCCATTGCACTCCAGCCTGGGCAAAAAGAGCAAAACTCCATCTTAAAAAAATAAATAAATAAAGGAAAATGAGCCGAGTGATGGTCTTAGATATAAGATGGAATGGCAAGCAAATAAAATTATAAATATGAATACATATGTATATATAAAAGAATAGTGTCAACTAAAATACTAGACAACAATAGCATGTAAATTAGAAGGGACAGAAATGTTCTAAGACCCTCCGGTTGTTGGGAAGAGGGTGTAAGATAGTGTTTAATTTGACTTTGATAAGTTAAATGTGCATAGTGTAATTTAATGTTAATTACTAAAAGAGTGTAACCAGTCTATACATCTCTAATCCAATAAAAAGAATAAAACACTGTGATTTAAAATGTAGTCCCAGCTGCTTGGGAGACTGAGGCAGGAGGATCTCGGCTTGGATCCTCAGACCAGGAGTTTGAGGCAGCAGTGAGCTACGATTGTGCCGCTGCACTCCAGACTGGACAACACAGTGAGAGCCCATAAAATAAATAAATGAACTGAACACAAACTTCTGTCAATTAAAAAATAAGAACGAAATCAGGCTGGGCCTGAGCGCTGTGGCTCACACCTGTAATCCCAGCACTTTGGAGGCCAAGGTGGGTGGATCGCTTAAGCCCAGGAGTTCGAAACCAGCCTGGGCAACATAGGGAGAACCTGTCTCTACAAAAAATACAGTAAGTAAGCCTATAGTTCCAGCCACCCAGGAGGCTGAGGTGGGAGGATCACCTGAGCCTGGGAGCTCGAGACTGCAGTGAGCTGTAGTCATACCACTACACTCCAGCCTGGGCAAAAGAGTGAGACCCTCTCTCAAAAAAGAAAAAAAAATCAGAAACAAACTGGGCAAA